CAGGACAGCAAGTCAGACTCTTAAAACTTTATATTGTGGGCCAGGCGCAGTGGCTCATGCCTGTAATCCCAGCACTTTGGGAGGCCAAGGCGGGCGGATCACGAGGTCAGAAGATCGAGACCATCCTGGCTAACATGGTGAAACCTCGTCTCTACTAAAAATACAAAAAATTAGCCGGGCGTGGTGTCGGGCACCTGTAGTCCCAGCTACTCGGGAGGCTGAGGCAGGAGAATGGTATGAACCCAGGAGGCGGAGCTTGCAGTGAGCCGAGATAGCTCTACTTCACTCCAGCCTGGGTGACAGAGCGAGATTCCATCTCAAAACCAAAAACAAAGAAACAAAAAAACCTTTATATTGTGATATTCAGGCTATCCTTTTATAAGGTGAATAGCCAACTTATGAGAGGTATTATTGCATGATAACTGATACAGTTCTGAGGAAGGTTTGGTCAAATGCGTGTTTTTTTTTTTGTTTTTTAATTTCTTACACCTTTTAAATTTTCTTGCTTAATCCTTTTCCCCCTTTTCCCTTAAATTATCTTTTTTATTTTATGCCCTAGGCTTGCCAAGTGTCCCCCCAAGTCACTCCAAAGATGGTACTGATTTCTGCTTAGTGAAAATATTTAAGGAAAAGTTCTTCTGAATTTGCCACATGGGGTTCTTACTTACAGATAGATAATTCTGAATAGTAAAGCTATTTTGTAATTATTCTGTGTTAAAATATTGGTTTTTGAGATATTTGTTTCTAGAAAATTATTAATGTATGACACTTTTTGAACTAAAGTAAAATTGGTTCAGTTATTCATCAAAAACATTCTTTTTCTTTTTCTTTTTTTAAAAAACAGGAATGTCTGGCAGTCAGGACTCTGGATCCTCTTGTCAATACCTCCAGTCTGATAATGAGGAAGTGTTTCCCAAAAAATCGACTGCCACTCCCAACAATTAAAAGTTCTTTTCATTTCCAGTTGCCTGTTATTCCTGTGACTGGTCCTGTGGCTCAGCTCTACAGCTTACCTCCTGAAGGTAGGATCACAGGGTCACTGCTGCTTTTTGTGGGTTCTTAGAATTATGTGACCCTGTGATTTTCTTTTTATTTATGTCTAACTCCTCAGCAAAGGAAGGCCTTACTTAACGTGATAAACATTCACATTTTATTTTAGTTAAGCATTTCTTTAAATGTAAGAAATTGGAGGCTAATAATTAAGTGAAATGGTGTGGGATGTGTTGTATATATGCAAATGTGAATTGTGAAATAATTAAGCTTCACATAGGAATATTATTTGATAGCTTATGTACTTTTTTTTTGTTTTAATTTTTTTTTTTGAGACAGAGTCTTGCTCTGTTGCCCAGGGTGGAGTGCAGTGGTGCAATCTCGGCTCACTGCAACCTCTGCCTCCCGTGTTCAAGCAATTCTCCTGCCTCAGCCTCCTGAGTAGCCAGGATCACAGGCCTGTGCCACCATTCCCGGGTAATTTTTGTATTTTTAGTAGAGATGGGTTTTCGCCATGTTGGCCAGTCTGTTCTCAAACTCCTGACCTCAAGTGATCTGCCTGCCTCGGCCTCCCAAAGTGCTGGGATTACAGGTGTGAGCCACCACACCCGGCCCAACTTATGTATGTTTTTAAAGTGTAAAAATATAAACATTAAATGTCTAGGTAAATTATGTTCGGGTTTACATTTGTAGCTTTTCAGTGATTTTTTTTCTTAAGTTAAAAAAAAACAACCTAATCACCAAAATTACTATGGTTTTATGCTTAACAAAAACTTTCACATGACTTACTTGGATGAAAATATGAAATTATCTGAGGTAGGCTGTTTGTCATTTTCCATATAATACTGTAGGTATACAGTAGAGGAAGTAAGAGTTTATTTATATGGGGAAGAAGAATTTCTTTGACAACATCTACCAAAGTGAAAAAGAGAAAGTAGTCCTGGCTTTTAATAGAATTTCTATAGTATTTTCTTATCAGTTTATTACTTTTTTGAGAAAAAAAACGAAGATTCTTTATTTATATGTAAAATTCTTATTTGAAACAAGTGTTTTAAGAGAATTTTCAAGGAATTATATTAGTTTCATTATCCTTGATATAAATTTATTAATGGTATATGTCATAGGGTACACTATTATGATTTTATTTTTAAAATATGTAGTTATTAAAACAAGTTGACACAACATATCAAAATGGATTATTTAGAAACCTCCTTTAAAATGTTGAAAAGTCTAAGACTAAGTCTAGGACTTATGAGTAAGAAAGCTAAGTAAAAGCAGTGGTCCAATACCCTTTTCCCATTCCATTTGAAATTACCGACAGACTTTTACAGGAGAAAATCTGTACCAAATCTGAAAACTGGGTAAGAGGGGCATGGAACAAATACAGAACATTCAAGAGATGTGGTGGAGCTGTGAGTAAATGCAGGAGCAGCATCAAGCCTCCACTCCCTCTTCTAGGAATGCATTATCTTCTGCTAAAGTTGAGGTGCCATTAGCACCAGTTTGGAGGGACAATCAGGAAGCAGTTGGAATCCCTTTCTTTCCTACATCAACATAGGATTATGGGGGTTAAATGGTGGTTCTCACTGGTGGAAAGCTGGTGAGTCTTCCCTGTGCTGCGGCCAGTAGTAACACCAGGAAGGAGGTGGGATAGGCCCCAGCAAGTTCTTTATTTAGTGTCTGGATTGACGGATAGAGAAAGCCGACCTCTAGTGCAGTAAATTCACCAAACACGGGAACAAACAAGAAATTATATTTTTCTTTTAGTTCCTTTGATGCCTGCTTCTCAGACCAATGAGTCACTGGACTAGAAATGCATATTTACATTGACTGACAAGCCTTCCTGATTCAGATGGGAGAGGAGGGTTCTAATAGCAAGTGTATAGATACTAGGAAAATACTCTCATTCTGTTTTCCATTATTCCTTCCTCCTCCTCCTCCTTCCTCCCCCCATGTTTCCCAGGCTGGTCTCGAACTCCTGAGTTCAAGAGATCCCCCCCACCTCAGCCTCCCAAGTAGCTGGGACTACATGCCCTTGCCTCTGCTTTGTTTTCCATTATTTTCTCACATGTCAGGCTTCATTATATGTTTCACAGTCTTTATTATTATTTACCTTCCTCAGCTAGAATGTGAGTCCACAAGGATAGGTCTGAACTCTTTTACTCACAGCATTTCTGACCCCCAAATATGTGTCTTTTGTCCTCATACCAACCAATTCTCCATATCTCCAGACACTAGCTGGGTGTTCTGCAATTCAGTTCAATTCTGACACTGAAGACCTGGAGTTAATACAGACCCCACAGGTTAAGGGTTTAGTCCCACAGGACTGCTACCACTTCAGATAACAATTACAAGTCTGGACTACCTGTATGTCTGACCTACTGGCAATAAAGTTGATGGGGGTGGGGGTTTCCACAACCTGTTCCTGAAGTTTGATAATTTGCTAGAATGGCTCACAGAACTCAGGAACACTCTACTTATGGTTATGGGTTTATTATAAAGGATACAATTTGAGAGCTGCTAAATGGAAGCGATGCATAGAGCCAGGTATAAGAGAAGGGGTGTGGGGCTTCCATGCCCTCTCTAGGTATGCCACCCTCCCAGCACCATGATGTGTTCACCAACTCAGAAACTCTGAGTGGTGTGTTGTTTTTTTCTTTTTTTGAGATGAAGTCTCACTCTGTCTTCAGGCTGGAGTGCAGTGGTGCGATCTCAGCTCACTGCAGCGTCCGCTTCCTGGGTTCAAGCAATTCTCCTGTCTCAGCCACCCAAGTAGCTGGGACTACAGGTGTGCACCACCACGCCCAGCTAATTTTTATGTATTTTTTAGTAGAGACGGGGTTTCACCATGTTGGCTAGGATGGTCTCGATCTCTTGACCTTGTGATCCGCCTGCCTCAGCCTCCCAAAGTGCTAGGATTACAGGCGTGAGCCACTGCACCCGGCCAAAACTCTGAGCTTTTATACCATTGTTTAGGGTTTTTATGGAGGTTCCATTATGTAGGTGTGATTGCTTAATTATAAGGCTATTTTTGATAAAATCAGTCCCCAGCTCCTCTCTCCCCAGAGGTTGAGGAGTGGGGCTGAAGTTCCAACTGTCTGATCATGCCTTGATCTTTCTAGTGACCAGCCTCTATCCTGAAGTTATCAAGGGGCCCACAAAGAGTCACATCATTAGAACAAAAGATGCTCCTCTACCTAGGAAATTCCAAGGGATTTAGCAGCTGTGTGCCAGGAACCTGGGACAAAGATCAAATATATATCACAATAGGACTGTTGTTGTTTTCATTTTGTCTTCAGCATCCATTAGATTGTGTGGGACATAATAAGTGCATTTAATGTTTGTTGAATAAATGAATCGAGCTGGCCTTGATACTTATTCTTCTGAATGTTAAATGCTGCATCTATGGAGATTTGAAGGAAAGGGTTCTGACTCAAGACTTCTGGACCTTTATTAGTTGTCACCATATGTGAAGGTGACATATTCTTAGGTATGTTTGGGTACAGAAGTATATTATCCAGGTATTCCCTTCCTGAAGTAATTATGTGAAATATTACTCCAGCCAGTCAGATGATGAATTAGAGATGTCAAGAATGTAGACGTTACCTAAGAGTATTTGTATTAAACATTATAATCTGTTAACTATATAATACTAAATAGTTGTTATAGTATTATTATGAAACATGTTAGCTAATTATTGGCAAAAGATACATAATACAGTTATTATAAAGTGGGTATTTACATAAATGAGCTAAAATTTATATTGATAGATTTCCTAATATTATACTGTTCTTGCATTTCTAAAATGAAAATTATACAAATAATCCAAATGTATATTCGCCAAATGTAAAGGTAACATCTGGAACAGAGATCCTTAAACAGGAGTCCATTGACCCATAGAAATACATGGGTGGCCTTTGGAGACTATGGACACTTTGAAAATTGATATAAAATTATAGGGGTCCATCATTGCTGTGTAAAAGCAAGGAAATTTCAAAGATGCACAATATCCTGAGAGCACTAAAGGCTAAGCAAGGACAAGCAGATCAGTTTCAGTAATAAGTCTAAATGGATGAAATACTCCTGTTGAAGGAAAGAGACTCCCAGATTGGGTTAAAAAACAAAATCCGACTAGCTGGTACATATGAAGTCTCTTAAGACAGCAGGATAGAAAGCTTGAAAGTAAACAGATTAGCAAATATGTATGTGTTATTCCTTAGCCCAGAAGAGGTGAGAAGGAAAGTATTATTGTTAAACAAAACACGAATACAGAATAAAAAATGATTAAAACAAGGCAGTGAAGATTATTTTATGCAAGCTAGATAACACATGTGCCAAATACTAAAAGTCGACAAAACTATAATCATTTGAATAACAGAAAGACATTGGTAGAAACAGTGTTGGTGGTTGATTTTAATATACCTCTACATTCTTGGCAAAGTAAATAGGGGTGGTTAAATCAGTCTAAGTAGATGTTAAAGGCAACTCCTGCGAATGCATTTGAATACAGACTTGACCCTAAAACAACTTGGGGATTAGCAGTATCGACTCTGTGCAGTTGAAAATCTGCATAGAACTTTTGACTCCTCCAAAACATAACTACTAGTAACCTGTTGACCAGAAACCTTACTGATAACATAAACAGTTAATACATATTTTTTATGTTACGTGTATTCTGTACAACAAAGTAAGCTAGACAAAAGAAAATGTTATTTGAAAAGTCATAAGGAAGAGAAAACATATTTACTGTTCATTAAGTGGAGGTGGTTTTCATAAAGGTTTACATCCTTGTTGTCTACACATTGAATAGACTGAGGAGGAGGAGGGGCAGGAGGGGTTTTGCTATCTGAGGAGTGACAGAGGCAGAAGAAAATCTGTGTATTAACGAACCTGCACAGTTCAAACTTACATTTTTCAAGGGTCACTGTGTGATTGGAATGGACAATATTTTAGGAAAATATGAATAACTAATATTGACTTAAATAGTAAAAAATTTGAAATTGAATATGCAATCAAGCTTCTTTAGTGAAGACACCAAATGGTGATGACTTCATAGATTAGTTCTCCCAAACTTTCAAGAAATTGTCCTACACTTTATTTTCCAGAGCAAGAAAAAAAAAAAAAAAAAAAAAGGAAAGTTTAGAAGCTAGCATGATGCTGAAAACACAATCTGGTAAGATTAATCTGAAACAACCTACAGATCACCTGACCTACTTATAGCACATTTTGTATCATAGTGGATGACGTAGTAGATGAAAGTGATGACAACGATGATATTGATGTAGAAGCTGAAAACGAAACTGAGAATGAAGATGACCTAGATCAAAATTTTAAGGTTAGTATAAATTTCTGTAATTAGTTAGCTTTTACCTGATAACATACTCTTTTTATCATTTCAGAATGATGATATTGAAACAGATATTAACAAACTAAAACCCCAGCAAGAACCGGGACGAACAATAGAAGATCTAAAAATGTATGAACACCTTTTCCCTGAGCTTGTTGATGATTTTCAGGTATAAATATAGAAAATTCAGCATCTTAACTGTTAAAAGATTAAACATGTTTTTATTTTCAAAGGACTATGATTTAATCTCCAAAGAACCAAAGCCTTTTGTATTTGAGGGAAAAGTACGTGGTCCTATTGTTGTTCCTACGGCAGGCGAGGAAACATCTGGGAATTCTGGCAATTTAAGAAAAGTTGTAATGAAGGAGAACATATCTTCTAAAGGAGATGAAGGTGAAAAGAAGTCTACCTTTATGGATCTAGCAAAAGAAGATATTAAAGATAATGATAGAACATTACAACAGCAGCCAGGTGATCAAAATAGAACTATTTCATCAGTCCATGGTTTAAACAATGATATTGTAAAGGCCTTGGACCGAATTACATTGCAGAATATTCCTTCTCAAACAGCCCCAGGTTTTACTGCAGAAATGAAGAAGGACTGCAGTCTTCCTCTTACTGTCCTTACCTGTGCTAAAGCATGTCCACACATGGCTACTTGTGGAAATGTTCTGTTTGAGGGAAGAACAGTTCAGCTAGGGAAGCTTTGCTGCACTGGAGTTGAAACTGAAGATGATGAAGATACTGAGTCAAATTCATCGGTAGAACAAGCATCGGTTGAAGTACCTGATGGACCAACACTCCATGACCCAGACCTCTATATTGAGATTGTGAAAAATACGAAGTCTGTCCCAGAATATTCAGAGGTGGCTTATCCCGATTATTTTGGTCACATTCCGCCTCCATTCAAAGAGCCTATTTTAGAAAGGCCTTATGGTGTACAAAGGTGAGTTGCATATTTCTTCCCTCTTCTAAATAAATATATTTTGGTTAAACCTTTATGATTTCAGGACAAAAATTGCTCAAGATATTGAAAGGCTAATACATCAGAGTGATATCATAGATCGTGTGGTATATGACTTGGATAACCCAAAGTAAGTCTTGATTTTAATGAACTTTTATTAGTTTTAATACATTTACTTTAAAACTTTTATTTAGTTACACCATTCCAGAAGAGGGAGATATTTTGAAATTTAACTCCAAATTTGAGTCTGGGAATCTGCGCAAAGTAATTCAAATTAGAAAGTAAGTCACTTAAGATTTTCTCATTTTGTATGTTTCATCAGATTTCTTTGTCTTCTATTTTCAGAAATGAATATGATCTTATTCTGAACTCAGACATAAACAGCAATCATTATCATCAGTGGTTTTACTTTGAAGTCAGTGGAATGCGACCAGGTGTTGCTTACAGGTTTAACATCATTAACTGTGAAAAGTCCAACAGTCAGTTTAATTATGGTAAGACAGTTTTCTTTCCCAATTGAAATGGCTAATTTTCTCTCTTTTTTTCTCTCTTTCAAAGGTATGCAACCACTCATGTATTCGGTTCAGGAAGCATTAAATGCCAGACCATGGTGGATTCGTATGGGGACTGACATTTGTTACTATAAGTAAGTATTTTAAGAATATTAATAGAATGTCAAAATGAACATGTTTTATGCGTTTTTATTGCAGAAATCATTTCTCAAGAAGTTCAGTTGCTGCAGGTGGGCAAAAGGGAAAATCCTACTATACAATTACATTTACTGTCAATTTTCCACATAAAGATGATGTTTGCTACTTTGCTTATCACTATCCATATACGTATTCAACTTTACAGGTAAGAACTCTAAATTAAATTGTATTATATGGATTGTATATTTTGTTTTAAAATTTTTATCAAGATGCATCTTCAAAAATTGGAATCAGCACACAATCCTCAGCAAATCTATTTTCGGAAAGATGTGTTATGTGAAACCCTGTCTGGAAACAGCTGCCCCTTGGTGACTATAACAGCAATGCCAGAGTCTAATTATTATGAACATATCTGCCATTTCAGTAAGTTTGTCTTCCCAACTCACAATAGCAGTCATTTTAATTTGAGATTTTATGTGTACTTTAGGAAATCGCCCTTACGTTTTCTTGTCTGCTCGGGTACATCCTGGAGAAACTAATGCAAGTTGGGTTATGAAAGGAACGTTGGAATATCTCATGAGCAATAACCCCACTGCTCAGAGCTTACGAGAATCTTATATTTTTAAAATTGTCCCTATGTTAAATCCAGATGGTGTCATCAATGGAAAGTAAGTTAAGCAATAGTTGTAGAATATATTCAGTTTTTCTGTCTTTGTGTTTATGTACATGTAGTCATCGCTGTTCTTTAAGTGGAGAGGATTTGAATAGGCAGTGGCAAAGTCCAAGTCCGGATTTACATCCTACAATTTACCATGCTAAGGGGCTGTTGCAATACTTGGCTGCAGTGAAGCGTTTACCCTTGGTAAGTAGCAATACTTGTTTTTACTTGGGATAGTCTTTTAATTTTTAAAATATATATTTTCAAGGTTTATTGTGATTATCATGGCCATTCCCGAAAGAAGAATGTATTTATGTATGGTTGCAGCATCAAAGAGACAGTGTGGCATACCAATGATAATGCAACTTCATGTGATGTTGTGGAGGATACGGGATACAGGGTAATTATTACAGATGATTCATAAGTTTTTGATATTTTATCATCATCATTCTTGTTTTTAACAGACATTGCCTAAGATACTGAGCCATATCGCCCCAGCATTTTGCATGAGCAGCTGTAGCTTCGTAGTGGAAAAATCTAAAGAATCCACAGCACGTGTTGTAGTTTGGAGGGAAATAGGAGTACAAAGAAGTTATACCATGGAGAGTACTTTATGTGGCTGTGATCAGGGAAAATACAAGGTAAAACATCTTAGGTTTTCTAACCATGAAAGTAATTATATGCATAATATTTGTTTATTTCAAGGGTTTACAGATTGGTACCCGAGAACTGGAAGAGATGGGAGCAAAATTTTGTGTTGGTCTTTTACGTTTGAAAAGACTGACCTCTCCATTGGAGTATAATCTGCCTTCCAGCCTGCTTGACTTTGAAAATGATTTAATTGAATCAAGCTGCAAAGTAACTAGGTAGGAAAAAATTGTTTTTTCTTTTATTATATAGTCTTGTATGTTCTGTGTGTTTTGGCTGCAGCCCTACCACTTATGTCTTGGATGAAGATGAACCTCGATTCCTTGAAGAAGTTGATTACAGTGCAGAAAGTAATGATGAGTTAGATATTGAGTTGGCTGAAAATGTAGGAGATTATGAACCTTCTGCTCAAGAAGAAGTACTTTCTGACTCTGAATTATCAAGAACATACCTACCTTGAGCCCGCTGCCATCTCTTGTTAACTGCAAAGAATAAATGAAATATCTTGGTTTTTATTTCCCAGGAAGCTTGAGAGAAATGAGTTTATACAGAGCTGACTCAAAAAGACAAAAAGTAACTTGGGCCAGTTTGGTTTCAAGATAATAAATGTGTTATTAATTAATGATAAAATTGGCGCTTGTTTTATTTTCGATATTCAATGCACTTTATGTAGCATTGAATGATCAAATATTGGATTTACCTTTAAAAAAAAAACCTGAGTATCATTGCATGAATTTTTATCTCCCTATGGTTATATCCTGCATCAAGTGGATAATTTTGAAGTGTGTTCAGAATATAAAATTGAAATTTTAGAGTTGTTGAAAATCCTGACTTGTTGAAAACTAATATATATGTACATGGATTTCTATAGATGTGTTTGTTTAGAAGTGGGTAGATATTGCAGATAAGACTGTTCTTCAGAATCATGTTAACTATTGGGTTGTGACTGAAGTAGTCCAGGGTTTGCCTTGAAACCATTACATTCTACATTTACCAAATTAAACAAATAAAAACTGTATTAAATGTTGCATTCATTTTGTCATCTTCTTTAACCAGCTCAGA